CGCGGTAACAGCAAATGGGGCTCTCACTCCTACCATCTCAGTGACAGTTTAAAGCGCACCCTACCGCAGGAAAGTGCCCATATTTGCACACACGCGGCAGAGGGCAGGGCTGAAAAGGGGCCCTAGGGTGCAGGGGGCGCGCCCTCACCCGGGGACCCCGCATTTTACAATATTAGCTCCACCGAGGCGCACGGAACCGCAGGCGAGCAACTGACCTTCGGCTCCAGCGGCCCCAAAGCCGGGGGTGGGAACGCGCGACCCAGGTAGCGGCATGGACTCCGAGCCTGGCCCCTCGGGGGTTAAAACTCCCCAGACATAAAGGCTCCGGACGACAGAGGTGCAGCCGCCGCGTGCCCGTGGGACACTGAAACTCTTCCCTTACCTTCCTCGGTAGTCCTGTGAGGGAGGCTGGCCCGGCCGGCTGCCCTACGGTGCGGACAGGAGGTCGCGGTCGGGAGGGGCCCTGCCCGGCGGTTGCTGCTGGAACCAGCCCCCGCAAGGGCCCGCAGCGGCCGGGCCGTTTACCTCAGACCCGCGCCGCAGCCTCCCGGAGCCCGCGCCCAGGACTCCCTCACGACCTCTCCAGGGTCCCGGCCCGACACCAAGGGGCAGGTGAGGGGTGGAACCTGGAGGCACCCGCGCCAGGGCCCCTGAGGGAGGCGGGAGGGGGACAGCCTCAGTCCTGACTCGCAGCCGAGGCGCGACGACTCCGCGCAGTCCCGCCTGTGGAGGGGCGTGCCTCATCGCTTGCTAACCGAGAGGCGAAGGGCAAGGGGCGAAGGGCAAGCGCCGGATCCTTTCGCCCCCTCCCCACGTGAGGCCCTGGAGGCTGATTGGCCGTGTGCTGCGGAGGCGGCAAGAGGAACGTGTCCTGGCACGTGCCGAAGGAGCGCTAAAGGCCAGGGGCGGTCCCACCCGCGAAGCCCTGGAAGGCGGATTGGCTGCGCGAGGAAGTGGCGTGTCCTCACTTGAGCTGTCTGGGAGCGAGAGTAAGAGATAAAGGCAAGGGCGCCTGACCGGGCCTGGGCACCTCCTCCCACTGCGGGCAAAGGGCAGGCAGTTCGTGCGCGGACACAAGCACTGGCGGACCGTGGCCATGGCGGGCGCTGAGTGGAAGTCGCTGGAGGAATGCTTGGAGAAGCACCTGCCGCTCCCCGACTTGCAGGAAGTGAAGCGCGTTCTCTATGGCAAGGAACTCAGGTCCGCAGCCAAGAGGCTAAGCTAATGGGGTCATCCCCTTCCCTCTTTTTTCCTGCCCATCTAGGAAGCTTGATCTGCCCAGGGAAGCTTTCGAAGCTGCCTCCAGAGAAGACTTTGAACTGCAGGGATATGCCTTTGAAGCAGCGGAGGAGCAGCTGAGACGACCCCGCATTGTGCACGTGGGGCTGGTTCAGAACAGAATCCCCCTCCCCGCAAATGCCCCTGTGGCAGAACAGGTGCAGACTCTTTTGACCATAATAAATACACATAAATGGATTCTAATCCTTTTTAAATTCTCAGGTCTCTGCCCTTCATAGACGCATAAAGGCTATCGTAGAGGTGGCTGCAATGTGTGGAGTCAACATCATCTGTTTCCAGGAAGCATGGAGTGAGTCTTTTTTATGGTGCTTTCTCTGCTGCGGATATAATTCTGCCCTTTCTCCTATTTATAGCTATGCCCTTTGCCTTCTGTACGAGAGAGAAGCTTCCTTGGACAGAATTTGCTGAGTCAGCAGAGGATGGGCCCACCACCAGATTCTGTCAGAAGGTAGGACATTAACGGTGCCTCTGGCAGCAGCTGTGGGACTCTGCCATATTTATCATTTTTCCAGCTGGCGAAGAACCATGACATGGTGGTGGTGTCTCCCATCCTGGAACGAGACAGCGAGCATGGGGATGTTTTGTGGAATACAGCCGTGGTGATCTCCAATTCCGGAGCAGTCCTGGGAAAGACCAGGAAAAACCACATCCCCAGAGTGGGTGATTTCAACGAGGTGAGCCACCCATAAGATAGATAACCAGCCCTGAGGCATCAGTATATGGCCCTTTGCTTTTCAGTCAACTTACTACATGGAGGGAAACCTGGGCCACCCCGTGTTCCAGACGCAGTTCGGAAGGATCGCGGTGAACATTTGCTACGGGCGGCACCACCCCCTCAACTGGCTTATGTACAGCATCAACGGGGCTGAGATCATCTTCAACCCCTCGGCCACGATAGGAGCACTCAGGTCACTCAGTTGGTGGGGTCTGGGGGGCTTCCGCAACCTGGTTCCTCTTGGTCCTCTCTTACAGCGAGTCCCTGTGGCCCATCGAGGCCAGAAACGCAGCCATTGCCAATCACTGCTTCACCTGCGCCATCAATCGAGTGGGCACCGTAAGTCCCGAGGTCTGGCTGGGGAGAGGAGCTAGGTTCCTCTTACCTTGGTCTTATTTCACAGGAGCACTTCCCGAACGAGTTTACCTCGGGAGATGGAAAGAAAGGTATGTCCCATGAACCATGGTGGCTGCAGTTGGCTCACAGATGTGTTTCTTTGTTCCTTTAAAGCTCACCAGGACTTTGGCTACTTTTATGGCTCGAGCTATGTGGCAGCCCCTGACAGCAGCCGGACTCCTGGGCTGTCCCGTAGCCGGGATGGACTGCTAGTTGCTAAGCTCGACCTAAACCTCTGCCAGCAGGTGAATGATGTCTGGAACTTCAAGGTAGGTCCCCAGGACCCCTGTTGTTGCCTGCTACCTCTAAAGTACATCTGTGTTTTGCTTTCAGATGACGGGCAGGTATGAGATGTACGCACGGGAGCTCGCCGAAGCTGTCAAGTCCAACTACAGCCCCACCATCGTGAAAGAGTAGCCGGCTTCAGTGCCTGCCTTGGGGTGAGGAAGACACCTCTGCCCCAGTGGATTAGCAAGTGTGGCAGGCTTAACATGTCCAGGTTCTCCCCAATAACATTGTCCAGGTTGGTTTTAAAATTCCCAGGCAGGGGGAGAGTGGCATGGGGAGTGACTTCTTAATGGGTAAGGGGCTGCTTACTTCTGGGGTATTGGAAATGTTTGGGGACTAGGTAGAGGTGAATGTACTAAATGCCACTGAATTTGTATACTTCAGAATGTTTGTTATGTAAATTTTACCTCAACTAAAAAAAAAAATGCCCAGGTACTGCTTGTGCAGGTGGATTTGAGGTTAGGCAGATGATGCTGTCCATCCCGTACACCAGTGGGAAGAGGGTGAGGGCTGATCCAGAGACCCTGAGCCTACAGCAAGGCTGTGGTGGGTCGGATGGTCTTTGGATGTGTCAGCTTAGCTAGGCCACAGTCACCAGTAATTCAATCAGACACTAATCTAGGTATTTCTGTGAAGGTATTTTGTAGATGTGACAGAAGTCCATTCCCAATTGACTAAGTAAGTGAGATTATCTCAGATAATCTGGGTCAGCCTGACCTGATTAGTCAGAAGGCCTAAAGAACAGAGCTAAGGGTTTCCCTGAGGAAGAAATTCTGCCTGAGGACAGCAGCCCAGTGCTTGGCGAGAGTTCCTGACAGTCTGCCCTTCTGATAGCCTGCCTCACAGAGTTTAGACATGACTAGCCAGCTCCTACAATCACTGAAGTCAATTCCTTGCAATAAATCTCAATATATCCCCTACTGGTTCTGCTTCTCTAGTTGAATCTGACTGATACAGATTTTGGTGCCAAAAGTGGTTCTAGAAAAATAGAATCTTAAAGATGAGTTTTCTGCATTGGTTCTGGATTTTTTTAGAATTCTTCCCTAGTTTGATTGAACTTAAAGGCATCAATGACTCTATTTCCATAGAGTCAGGGTAAAGAGGGTAGTTGGTAGTCCATGGCATGGTGCAGCAATAGTTATTTATGTGCGAGACTAGCCATCAGCCATCAGTTTGTGCCCAGAGTTCCAGCCTGCCCTTTCTGATGGCTTGTCCTGTGGATATCAGACTTGCCTGACCAGATTCCATCATCATAGAAGGTAATTTGTTGCACTAAATCCTTTTATATCTCTATCCATCACCTACTAATTCTGCTAGTTCTGCTAATGTGGTTGAGCTCCATTTTACACATCAGATTACTCACTTCTCTACACCTTGGTTTTTACATCTGTAAAATGGGACTGGGCCAGGTGTGGTGGGGTGGCTTATGCCTGTGATCCCAGCACTTTGGGAAGCCAAGGCAGGTGGATCACTTGAGGTCAGGAGTTCAAGACCAGCCTGGCCAACACGGCGAAACCCCGTCTCTACTAAAAATACAAAAATTAGCTGGGCATGGTGGCGCATGCCTATAATCCCAGCTACTCAGCAGGCTGAGGTATGAGAATTGCTTGAATCTGGGAGGCAAAGGCTGCAGTGAGCTGAGATCACGCCACTGTGCTCCAGCCTGGACAACAGAGTGAGAGCCTATCTCCAAAAAAAAAAAGGGGTGGGGACCATATTCCTGCTTTATGTCAAGACACTGGTAAGAGACAGACTAGATGGGCCAGGGAGCCCCTTGGCAGTTATCAGTGCAGCGCCTATTTAGCCCTGTCCCTGAACAACACGGCAAGAGCCCAACCTGCCAAGTCTCAAATAGCAGTTAACCAGAGTATCGGGTTGGAGGTGGGGTTGAGATTCTGTAATTCCCCGCTTATTGTTCCCAATCAGAGAAGGCAGCCAGAGAAGGCAGCTTCATCCCTTCACTGGCCCAGCAGCTGAACTATATGGAAACCTCCATGTCAGGGCTAGGGTACTCCTGGACAGCCACCAAGGATGAGAAACCCTGATGGAGCTGCCTGGCCACAGCTCTGCGGTAACTTCCTTGAACTCTCTGTGCTGCAGGTTTTCACTTTACCTAATGGCCCTTCTTGCACCTTTAAAAAAAAAAAAAAAAAATTCCAGTCCTACAGACACAGTGAGCTTTTTTGCCTGTTCCTTTAGCTTTCAAAATTTAGTGTCAGCCAAGGCGGGCAGATCACAAGGTCAAGAGATGGAAACCATCCTGGCCAACATGGTGAAACCCCATCTCTACTAAAAATACAAAAATTAGCTGGGTATGGTGGCGCACGCCTGTAGTCCCAGGTACTCAGCAGGCTGAGGGAGGAGAATCACTTGAACCCGGGAGGCGGAGGTTGCAGTGAGCCGAGATCACACCACTGCACTCCAGCTTGGCGACAGAGTGAGACTCCGTCTCAAAAAACAAAACAAAACAAAACACCTTAGTGTTTTTGGTTTCTAGAGGGTGTAATCAACCTAATACAGAAGCCAGCTTAGGTGACAAATTGGTACATTTGTGAAACAGGCATGAATAAATGGACCACAACTCTTTGATTATCTGCAACTCTCATTGCCTGGAAACAGAACAGTCAGGCCCATCTTAGAGTATGCAGGCCCTGTACAGCCAAGGTCATTTCAAGGTTTAACTCATCCCTGGAACATGCAGATGCTCAGTAAACATTTGAATGAATCTGTGGTGGAGGTTTTTGCTTCCTGGTGATC